TTACACAGTTAAGAAGTGTGTGTGTGAGAGATCTTTTCTCCTAATTATTCAAAATTTCACATAATATTTACATTAGAAAAATCTATCATGTCATATTCTAATTATAATGGTTTTAAGAAGACTAACGTCTTCTTCCAACTTACTCTGAATCTAAGGGACCACTTCTTTGCCACTAATAATAAAAGTTCAAGTTCATTAAGCAAAGATAGTATGGACTACATGAGGGCGTTAATATTCTGAGATGAAGACAGAAGGTTAATGACTAAAACTTTCAAACAAGTTTCTCTCTCTCTCTCTCTCTCCCTCTCTCTCGCTGTCTGTCTCTCTCTTGCTGTCTTCCATAAAGTCAGCAGGAACTTTGCAGCGTAAAAGGACACCCTAGGGGAAGCATGGCATAACTTGAAAGCGGTTTCCTGCTCCAGCCTAACCCCAAGCCTCTCCTGGGAGGGAGCGAGTGGAGCCTTCTCCCCGCCGGTCCGCTGGGAGGTTGGGAGACCAGGTGGCAGCAGCCTCCCCAGGCGCCGGGCACCCGTCGGCTGGCCCAGGGACTTACCACGAGCGCGCAGCACAGCAAGTTGTTCATTGTGGTCCCCGGAAACCTCAGGGGCTTGGAGGCGGCGGCTGGGCGAGCGCTCCGGTGCGTCTCCGCAGCCCGTGCGCTCATCACGTTATATATAGCGTCCCGGCAACAGGAAGTATCGCCTGCCTTTGATCAGTCATTTTTCTATCCTGGACCAAACTTTGCACCTTTCTTTTTTAGGAAGCTTGGGCGGGAGCGGTCGGGGGGTGTGCAGAAAGCTCCAGGGTTAACGCTTTCAGGGCTGGGGCGGAAAGGATCCCCCAGGGAGGTGGGGCGTGAGGGGTGGGGCGGTGGTGTCTGGCCCCTGGGAGAGCAGGGGAAAAAAAAGCCACCGGGCTGAGGAACAAGGCGGCTGCTGTCTCCGCGGGGCTCTGAGGTTTCCCGGCCCCTTCCCGCCAGCGGCCAGCCTCCTGGCAGCCGGGACCAGCGGTGGGAGGGCTGGGCACACGCTGGGCAGCTGCTGTGCTTGTGTCTCCTCCACCCTGAGAGTCCGATCCAGCCAAGATCCGGACGCAGTTGGAGTGTGTCCCAGACCTTTGTCCTCTCGCTGGGCGAAAGCTGTGAGTTTCCGCCGTACCCGGCTGCCTGACCCACTTGATATTTTTTTTTTCCTGTCTATGCCAGTGTCTTCATCATTAACAAGTTATTCAGCACTGATAGTATGACACAAAACATGGGAAATTTCCTTCTGGAGAATGACTGGACTCTTGTGTCTTCATGAGATCCCAGCCCTAGAGCTGAAGCCATACTTAGCTCTGCTTTTCTAATGGGTTCTCCTATGCTCAGTCTCAGGTATGTGAGTTTTACCCACATAAAGAACATGACAGGAGTTCAACATTCTTCTTTCCTTCTCTAGGCTGTGCCTGATACATCCTTACACTTTGGAGAAGCAGCAAGAAAGTTGATTCTCGCTATTTGCTGTTGCTGAACACAGAGCATGAAAATCAACATAGTAAGATAGAATAAACTTGGGCTTTGATATGAGCTTCACTCTATCTCATTTTCTGTTTCAAAAGGAGATGATGGTGAAAAAGGAGATCCAGGAGAAGAGGGAAAGCATGGCAAAGTGGGACGCATGGGGCCGAAAGGTAACTAAAATGATGTGAAACTGACATTTTAATATGATAAAAAGATAACATGTTTGCTTTTCAGGAATTAAAGGAGAACTGGGTGATATGGGAGATCAGGGCAATATTGGCAAGACTGGGCCCATTGGGAAGAAGGGTAAGTTGCATCTTACTATTCTCCAGTAGCAAATTTTATTTTGGTTGCTATTGTTTTTTTTCAGGTGACAAAGGGGAAAAAGGTTTGCTTGGAATACCTGGAGAAAAAGGCAAAGCAGGTACGATATGTTCAATGTTCTCTTTGATTTCTAACATGAATTCACAGTTTTTGTCATTTAAAAGGTACTGTCTGTGATTGTGGAAGATACCGGAAATTTGTTGGACAACTGGATATTAGTATTGCTCGGCTCAAGACATCTATGAAGTTTGTCAAGAATGGTGAGCATATTCTCTTTTGTGTTATGTATCTAACGTAATGATACTCCTTTTTCTCTCCCTGCAGTGATAGCAGGGATTAGGGAAACTGAAGAGAAATTCTACTACATCGTGCAGGAAGAGAAGAACTACAGGGAATCCCTAACCCACTGCAGGATTCGGGGTGGAATGCTAGCCATGCCCAAGGATGAAGCTGCCAACACACTCATCGCTGACTATGTTGCCAAGAGTGGCTTCTTTCGGGTGTTCATTGGCGTGAATGACCTTGAAAGGGAGGGACAGTACATGTTCACAGACAACACTCCACTGCAGAACTATAGCAACTGGAATGAGGGGGAACCCAGCGACCCCTATGGTCATGAGGACTGTGTGGAGATGCTGAGCTCTGGCAGATGGAATGACACAGAGTGCCATCTTACCATGTACTTTGTCTGTGAGTTCATCAAGAAGAAAAAGTAACTTCCCTCATCCTACGTATTTGCTATTTTCCTGTGACCGTCATTACAGTTATTGTTATCCATCCTTTTTTTCCTGATTGTACTACATTTGATCTGAGTCAACATAGCTAGAAAATGCTAAACTGAGGTATGGAGCCTCCATCATCATGCTCTTTTGTGATGATTTTCATATTTTCACACATGGTATATTATTGACCCAATAACTCGCCAGGTTACATGGGTCTTGAGAGAGAATTTTAATTACTAATTGTGCACGAGATAGTTGGTTGTCTATATGTCAAATGAGTTGTTCTCTTGGTATTTGCTCTACCATCTCTCCCTAGAGCACTCTGTGTCTATCCCAGTGGATAATTTCCCAGTTTACTGGTGATGATTAGGAAGGTTGTTGATGGTTAGGCTAACCTGCCCTGGCCCAAAGCCAGACATGTACAAGGGCTTTCTGTGAGCAATGATAAGATCTTTGAATCCAAGATGCCCAGATCTTTTACCAGTCACACCCTATGGCCATGGCTATACTTGGAAGTTCTCCTTGTTGGCACAGACATAGAAATGCTTTAACCCCAAACCTTTATATGGGGGACTTCTAGCTTTGTGTCTTGTTTCAGACCATGTGGAATGATAAATACTCTTTTTGTGCTTCTGATCTATCGATTTCACTAACATATACCAAGTAGGTGCTTTGAACCCCTTTCTGTAGGCTCACACCTTAATCTCAGGCCCCTATATAGTCACACTTTGATTTAAGAAAAATGGAGCTCTTGAAATCAAAAGAAAAAAATGGGGAATTGTTCACAAACAATACTGGTTATAGTTCTCTTGCTAAATTGCCCACTGCTATTAACTTAACTTCATTTTTATTTATCTTAGGTTTACCTGCATCAATTTTATTCACCTTAGGCATAGGGAATGAGGGAAGGAGTTTGTGAAGCCTTAAGAAAATTCTGGAAGCTTCAAAGTGCTACCAACATCATCTCCAGGCCCCCTCATCCTTGCCTCTAACATATCACTAATGGTGACATTTCATGGGAGGCCTTTTACTCTTCATAAATATATGTCATAGAAATCCTACTGGAGATGTCCCTTCTAATACTCTGGCATCACAGAAATGTGTGAGGCACAGAATTCGGAACATGCTTAGAACTCACATTTACTGAGCTGGTAAAATTCTACCTTGAACTGTAGATCAAACCTCAAAGCAGCTTTCACTTGGAATTTAAAAATAAACAGTTCAAAGATACTCTAGATTATCACCCTATAAACTTCTACTCCAGTTATGGTTTCTGACATATGATTAGACTGTTTCAAATGCTGGCAAAATGGTTAATGAAGTAAGAGAAACAGATCAACAACATATGTTCACCTTAAACCATCTGTTCATGATTTCACCCGTGACTAACTGGTTATGAGATAGGACTTAATTAGGTTATTTCTGTGGGTTCAACAAGGGCCATAAACTCAGATCCTACAGGGGCCAGGCAGATGACTTACCTAAATGAAGTGGAACACGTGGGGACCCTAGTGCACTGAGCACAGCTTGCCCTTCCAAAGGAGCCAGCTGCTCCTCAGTGGCTGCTGCTGGTGCTAGGGAGGACCCAATCTTGCTAAATGTGCTGATATTTCAAGAGAAGTCAGAAAGCTGGGACTTTGTAACATAAGCTCATATTTTAATATGTTGGCAACTAATTAATTTTTAACCCAAATTTTAAGTGGGTTAAAAATTAATTAAAATTAAAGATTTGAGGTCAAAAGTCTTCTAGCTAAAGTTGTGATCATTTCATTTCTTACTTCTGGAGGAAGGTTCAGAAGGTTCTAACCAAATAGAATGTCATTAGGATATGATGACATGAAAGTCAAGATATCCCATTAATACCATATTCAATTCAGCTTAATAATAGGAATTTGTTATATGTTTGACATTTATCAGGTTACTAGTTAAACTCTTTTGAGATGATAGTACATGACACTTTAAAGGCAGAAAAGCTTAATAAAAATTACAAAGTAGGACATCAAACGCCAGTATCCTTGGATAGAAAGCCATCCCAGATCATGAGGAATGAAAACCTAGAAACACCTGTAGGAAAATAAAGCTCATATGTAAGAAGAGAGGAAGGAGAGACATGCAGCAAATGTTGCCTACGGGCAACTTCATGTTAAGGATCCATGTTCTGATTTGTTCTAAGCCCCCAAAGTATGAGTATTTATTGTGTGCACTGTTAGTGCTATTATTATTTACTGTGAATGTTATAATAATAGTTCTCTCAATGACTCATGTTGTCTGTGATGCTTCCAAGAGAGAT